GTGCTGGGATTATAGGCGTGAGCCACAGCGCCCAGCCCAGGCATCTTGTTTCTATCTATTTATTTATTTTGTTTTGTTTTTGGCTAAATCTAGTCAATCCTATCCTCTGGTCTTTTCACAGAAATCCTGCAGATCAAAGCCTTTGACCTAGGGCAGTGCTTTTCAAAGGGTGGTCCCAGGACAGCAGCATCAGCAACTCCTAGCTCAAAACAAGATCTCAGGCCAGGCGCGGTGGCTCATGCCTATAATCCAGCACTTTGGGAGGCCCACACGAGTGGATCATTTGAGGTCAGGGGTTCGAGGCCAGCCTGGGCAACGTGGTGAAACCCCGTCCCTACTAAAAAAAAAAAAAAAAAAAAAAAAAAACAAAAATTAGCGGGGCTTGGCAGCATGCACCTGTGATCCCAGCTACTCGGGAGGCTGAAGCAGGAGAATCGCTTGAACATAGGAGGCAGAGGCTGCAATCACCCGAGATTGGGCCACGGCACTCCAGCCTGGGCGAAAGAGCGAGACTCCATCTCAAAAAAACAAAAGCAAAAACAAAAAAATCCCAAAATGTCAGCCCCACCCAGAATGACGGAACCAGAGCCTCTGGGGGTGCTGGCATTTTGTGTTTGACCCCCTCCAGTGATTCTTTTGAGGGTCATTGACTGGAGAATGATGCCGATGCCATCACATTACCCGCCCCCAGCCTCTCCCGCAACACACACACAGCACATCCTGCTCTGCTGCGCACCCAGTGGCATGGACCTGGCTGCCAAAGGTGTAGAAGCATAAGTAACATCAGGGGTGTTACAAAGGGCTCTTTCCTTGGGTGTTTGTAGCTTCCCTTAGGGCTGCAGTCACTCGCAGACTGCTGGGCTCTTGGCCTCAGGGCTCTGTTCTGCCCGCCCAGATCTGTTCCTGAGCCTGCAGACGGCTGTGAACCAGAGAATCTATTCTTCAGGCGGGAGTTGCCAGTTGCGGCCAAGGGGGCGGGGCCCGGAGGCGGGAGGGCCACGTGTGCGGGAGGGAAGCAGGAAGTGACTGCGGGAGTGGAGCCGGCGAGAGAGTGGCAGCGGGGGCTGATGGAAGTGCAGTGGGGGCTGGAGAGGGCACCCTAGTGAGTTGGCTTTTCTCTCCTTCGGTGCCTTTCGGTGGCTGACCCTCTCGCTCCTCTTGCACAGCTGTATCCAGCATGCTCCAAGGCCACAGCTCTGTGTTCCAGGCCTTGCTGGGGACCTTCTTCACCTGGGGGATGACAGCAGCTGGGGCAGCTCTCGTGTTCGTATTCTCTAGTGGACAGGTGAGTTGCCTTGCTTTGGTTCTGGATGTTGGTGGAAACTGAAACATCTTGTTTTGATTTTCAGAGGCGGATCTTAGATGGAAGTCTTGGCTTTGCTGCAGGGGTAAGTAGCATGTAGTAGGAGAAATGGAAATTTTAACGTTTATCTCTCGTTGTGGTTTTTGTAGGTCATGTTGGCAGCTTCCTATTGGTCTCTTCTGGCCCCAGCAGTTGAGATGGCCACGTCCTCTGGGGGCTTCGGTGCCTTTGCCTTCTTCCCTGTGGCTGTTGGCTTCACCCTTGGAGCGGCTTTTGTCTACTTGGCTGACCTCCTGATGCCTCACTTGGTGAGTACCACTCTACTTTTAGCTGTCGTATCTGCTCTAGTGATGTTACCGCTTCTTGTTTCAGGGTGCAGCAGAAGACCCCCAGACGACCCTGGCACTGAACTTCGGCTCTACGTTGATGAAGAAGAAGTCTGATCCTGAGGGTCCCGCGCTGCTCTTCCCTGAGAGTGAACTTTCCATCCGGATAGGTAGAGCTGGGCTTCTTTCAGGCAAGCTCTTTGCTGCAGACACTGAGCTGAGTCCCCATCTCTCTTTTTTTTTTTTTTTGCTCAGACAAGAGTGAGAATGGTGAGGCATATCAGAGAAAGAAGGCGGCAGCCACTGGCCTTCCAGAGGGTCCTGCTGTCCCTGTGCCTTCTCGAGGGAATCTGGCACAGCCCGGCGGCAGCAGCTGGAGGAGGATCGCACTGCTCATCTTGGCCATCACTATACACAACGTTCCAGGTGAGGTCTTGCCCGTGAGCGTGACAGCCACTTTGCCTGGCTATGTTTTTTTTTTCCCTGGCAGGAGAATGAGGGTGGGAAGAAAGAGCAAAAGAAACAGCAAAGAGATTAGAAAAACAACAACAACAGAACTCTCTGATTCACCAATGATCAAAGCTGTGTCTGGAAGTTCATTGCTGTTACAGCATCCTGTTCTCCCCAACATGTAGGGATTCCTAAGTTCAAGTCCCATCTGAAGAATATAGTCATGGAGCTGAAAGGACACTCTACAACTGGGCAACCACCTTCAGGAACTTTCCTCAGCCTACAGAAATAAGGACAGATGATTTAGAATGAAGCACATAGGACTTTGAAAACCAAGTTCAACTCTCCGCAATGGATTCTGGCTTCTGAGTTAGGATAAGGGATTGGCTGCATGTATAGAATATCTGAAACAATGTTATCTTTTCTCATATAAAGGAAAGCTAGAGACAGGCATTCCAGCACAGGTACAACAACAACAAAACACTTTTAGGGACATCAGACTTTTTGAGACACAGTTTTACTCTGTTGCTCAGGCTGGAGTGCAATGGCCCAATCTCGGCTCACTGCAGCCTCCACCTCCCAGGTTCAAGCGATTCTCCTGCCTCATCTCCCAAGTAGCTGGAACTGCAGGTGGCCACTACCACATCTGGCTAATTTTTGTATTTTTAGTAGAGGCAGGGTTTCGCCATGTTGGCCAGACTGGTCTCAAACTCCTGATCTCAAGTGATCTGCCTGCCTTGGCCTCCCAAAGTGCTGGGATTATAGGTGTGAGCCACCACACCTGGCCCTAGGACATAAATCTTTTTTTTGAGACAGAGTTTCGCTCTTGTTGCCCAGGCTGGAGTGCAGTGGTGTGATCTCGGCTCACTGCAACCTCCACCTCCTGGGTTCAAGTGATTCTCCTGTCTCAGCCTCCCAAGTAGCTGGGATTACAGGCACCTGCCACCATGACCTGCTAATTTTGTATTTTTAGTAGAGACAGGGTTTCTCCATATTGGTCATGCCGGTCTCTAACTCCTGACCTCGTGATCCACCTGCCTTGGCCTCCCAAAGTGCTGGGATTACAGGCATGAGCCACCACGCCCAGCCTCTCCTGCATTCTTTCTGGAGCTTTCCGAGTCTGTAGGGTGAAATCATAACAGCTTGATTTTCTCATATCAATGTCTTCCTAACCTGTTCTGTTGGCTCTCCCTTCCCTTCCCCTGGGTGATTCCATAGACAGCTACATTTTCCTGTAAGTTTTAGGTATTGATGAGCAGATTCATTGTCATATGCAATCCCGATGGACCAGTCTTAATAGAACTTCAGCATCTCCTTGAGTAGAGCATTCTTTCCTTCCACCAATAACTCCTGGGTTGCTTTAGCCTTGGCAGCCTGCAGTGGACAAGATGTGGGTGGTTTGCCCCTTCCTTAGTTTTTTACCCCCTACCCTGCTTGCCTTGCCAATTCCTTAGGATTGAAGGAAGAAAGAAGTGAAGGATTGTGTTTGGGTGGTGAGTGACAAAAGGCCTTCCCTAAAGGTTACAGTTATAATTTAGTGTTGGTGTCCTTGAAGTAGCAGATTCTCAAGTGTGGACCATTGTTCTCATGGGGTCCTAATTGTGAGGGCTCTTCAGAGCCTCTTCATGGAAATATACACAGGGATGGGCAGGATGCATTGTGGATGACCTCTTGGGGTCCCCCCAGCCCCAGGTGATCCTCTCTGCACAGATGCTATTAGAATCAGTTTGTCCTTGCAGGCTGATCTCTCGGGTTAACCTTTATAGCTTGTTTGTACCTAGTCACCTTCTAAAATGTCACCTTGGCCCTTTGCCTCTGGAAATGCAGGCTGCTTCCAGGGCATCCCCCTCTCCTCTGATGGCTACTGGAGTTCTCTCAGGCACCTTCTCACCTCGGGACTATTCCACAATGTGTTCAGAGCCCAGTTCTCCAGAGGAGCATGCCAAACTCTGCAAGCATGTCTCTTGCAGTGGCCCTCATTTGGCCTGAGTATAGAGGAACTCCTCCATCCTCAGGGTGAGCTCTGACAACTCTCCAAGGCCGTTCTTGGTATGGTCGTTCTTGTCTCTCCGCCTTCCATGGGACCACTGGGGGCCGAGGGCACCATTTGGGAGGAACTACTCCTTCTCCAGTTCTGCAAGAGGGTCAGGTACTTCTCAGTAGAGTAACACTGTCCTGTAGAACTTTCTGCAGTGATAGAAATACTCAGTATCTGCACGGTCCAGTATGGTAGCCATGAATCCCCTGGGGCTTTTGAGTACTTGAAAGGTGGCTGCTATGACTGAGGAAATGGTGTGTAATCTTGTTTAATTAATTTAAGTGTAAAAAGCCGCATGTGGCTACTGTATTAGACATGCCGTGTTGTTCTAGAATGTAGAATGAGAGGGTAATGTCAACAGTTTTTCTCAGCAACAGTTCTGAGACCGGATAAGTCCCATTATATATCTTGCTCAGCTCTCTCAAGAAAGCGGTTCTCATGGCCTCCTAACCCATCAGTGAGTAGCGCTGTCAGTGTCACGTTTTAAATGTTGCTTCACAAAAGCACTCTTACGGAGGTAGACTCTAGCCTTCATTAGTGGAATATGCAGGTCCTTCTCTGCCGCCTCCCTCTGCCCCATCCTGCCTTAACTAAAGGCGTTTTACTCTTTTGAGGGTAATATTTGAAGTCTTAGCTCCTGGCGTACTTTTGTACCACCTGCTAAAAAGCTCATTGCTTTCCTGGCAGAAGTGCCCCTGGCAGTGCTATGATGGGCTTTTGGCTGAGAGGCAGAGTGATCAACTTCTGCTTTTCTCTCCGGAGAACACTTGGTAGATTGGATGCTGCCAAGAGTTCCACAGCATTCTGATGATGACATCCATGATTATAGAGGAGGATAGAACTAGTCCCAGGGTCTGATCCATGAATGTATTTGCCCTTAGTTCAGGCTCAGCTTCATAAAGAACCATGGTATTTTACCAGGTTAATCAAGTACAGTCTAAGGTAGCAGAAAATTAATATTATGCTTTAGAATGTGCAGTAGCTCTGCTTATTCTAATTAGAGAAAATGGGTGTCTTAATTAGACAAAAATATCGAAATTTTTAGAGCACTTTAAACAAATTCGGTTTTATTACTTCAAAATACAAATTAAAATCTGACAATGGGGACCAGAAAAGAGTTCTCCATCCGTTAGGGTTTGTTGGTTGTGAGCAACAGATGTCATCTCTGGCCAGCTAAAGCATATGAAGAAGTTTTTCAAAAGTATAAGGAGTAACTCAGAGAATCTAAGGAAAAGCTAGTCTTTGGAAGACCAATAGCAAGGCATCCCAAAACCTGCAATAATAGACGGGAGCTATGGGCAGTCTCTTCAAAGAGCTGACGTCAGAATGACTCACGAACAACCATTTTCTGCCCCTGTGTCATTCAGCTCAACTTTCAATTCTGGAAGAGAAAATCGGATTGGGAGAATCCAGGTCAGGTTGTAGAGGCCAACACTAAGGGGCGGGGAGGAGCTTGTTCATCGGACTGTGTAGGATGGAGGCAGGGAATTTCTCAAAGAAAAGCGGGATGCTATCACCAAAAGAAGCAGTAAGGATGCTGAGCTTATGAAAACTAAACCCCCCCAAGCACAATGCCTTCTTAAATGACATCGAGATATTTATACACAAGAGGGAGTTACAAGAACGAACTTGCTATTTATTTGTCATTGTAGTTTTCATCCATATATCATAGAATGTTAAAGTTCACCGTAAAAAGACGACTTTGGAAATTATTCAGTTTACCCTAGTATGTGCACTTTTCAAATCAAGAAACTGGATGTCTTGTCCAAGGCTGGGTAATAGCAGAGGTGGGACCAGAAGCAGATGTTTTGACTGTGATATGAGGCCCCGTTGCTATTCCATTCTGCCTTGCTCATCAAGAATTACTTTTAAGTTGCTTAAAGGCACATTATCTTCTTGTGTGGCTAACCATTTCTTTTGCAATCTGAATGATGCAATTAAATTGCCTAGACATCTTTGTTATACATTGTATCCAACCCTAGACTCTAGATTCTAAATCATTCAAATG